AAATGGACCTGAGTCTGGGGCTTCAGGCGAGCCCCACACAGAAGGGGCCCCACCGCCGACAGGTGTAGATCAAGAGACTCCCGAGATAGGCCCCTGCAGGGCGCTGGTCCCCCGGCCTCCCTGACCATGGCTCACAGACTTCCAGCGCTGAGTGAGGCAGCTCGAAGCCTCTCAGCCGATCTGTTCCTGGGCCTCACTCCACAGTTTCTGAGGGGATCTCTACTTTAAGTCTAGCCTCAATCCTCCCGTTGAGCTTTCTGTCTTTCTTGTTATGCTTAGCAGAAAGATACATGATCTCTGGTGCTGTTTCACCGAAGCAAGGAGGTGGGTCGGCGGAACTGAGCGCCCTGCGCCCTCTTGAAATGACCCCCCATTCCTGTTTGCCAGAAACTTTTCCCTCCCGTTGCCATGGAGAGAGACGGCCGCTGCCTCCCGTCGCCATAGCAACATGCGGGTACCGCGGACCGCAGGATTGCGGAGCTCGGAAAGTCTTGCAGTTCGCATCGCCCGCCTGTCTTGGGGTCTTCTACCTCCGAAGCTGGGACTCGGGGGCCAGTCTAACTGCTCCCGTCAGGAACCTCGGCCAAGGTCCTCCCAGACCCTGCCTGACCGTCGCTCTTTCTGTTACGGGGTTATCTATTTCTCTGTCATTCGTGTGGCATGTGGCAGTTTACCCAGTGTTTTCACAAACACGATCTTTCTATCCCCAGGGAGTCCGTGAAGTACTTAAAATCATTACACCTCCTTTACGGAGAGGAAAATTGAGGCTCAGAGACGCCCAAGGTCACACCAGGCAGTGAATGCGGAGTGGGAACCCGGACTCTTTCCTGGCCTTGCACCCTCCGAGATTCGGGACAGCCCGGCTTCCCGCCTCGAAACCCCCACCCCCCGGACTCAGGCCAGTCCCTGAGTGTAGAGGGGGCGGCCGCGAGGCGCCAGACTCGCCAGCTGCCGCGGGATGCCACGTGAGGGGCGGGGACCCTGCGGGGAAGTGATTAAAAGCAGAGCGGAGCCGCAGGGGGCCGCTGCAGGGAGGGTCTTCTTGGGGCCGTCGTGCCCCGCCCCAGTGCGGCCGGGGCGCGGGTTCGAGCTGCTGCTCGGCAAGCCTGGGTGTCTAGGGCATGAGCGGAGTGTGGGGGGCCGGCGGGCCTCGGTGCCAGGAGGCGCTCGCGGTCCTCGCCTCGCTGTGCCGGGCCCGGCCGCCCCCTCTCGGGCTGGACGTGGAGACTTGTCGGAGCTTCGAGCTGCAGCCCCCAGAGCGGAGTCCCAGCGCGGCAGGCGCAGGTAACGGGAGACCCAGGGCCCCCTCCCTTCCTGTCCCTCCCTGCCTGGCTCATGCCGAGGGCAGGCACCTCTGTCAGCCTCCTCGCAGTTGTAGTTATTGTGTGTGGCGTGGCCCTGGTGGCAGTTTTTCTCTTTCTCTTTTGGAAGCTGTGCTGGATGCCCTGGAGGAACAAGGAGGCCTCCAGTCCCTCTTCTGCTAATCCCCCCTTGGAAGCCCTCCAGAGCCCCAGCTTCAGAGGCAACATGGCGGACAAGCTGAAGGACCCCAGCACCCTGGGCTTCCTGGAGGCGGCCGTGAAGATCAGCCACACGTCCCCAGATATCCCAGCTGAGGTGCAGATGTCGGTCAAGGAGCACATCATGCGTCACACCCGGCTGCAGCGGCAAACTACAGAGCCAGCGTCATCCACCAGGTGAGGAGTGGACCACTCCCTTCCCTGACCCCCACTCCCTCTGCCCCCTCCTGCCCTCTACCAGGCACACGTCCTTCAAGCGCCACCTGCCAAGGCAGATGCATGTCTCCAGTGTAGACTATGGCAATGAGCTTCCACCAGCAGCAGAGCAGCCCACCAGCATTGGCCGCATCAAGCCTGAGCTCTACAAGCAGAAGTCGGTGGATGGGGAGGATGCCAAGTCTGAGGCCACCAAGAGCTGCGGGAAGATCAACTTCAGCCTACGCTACGATTACGAGACCGAGACCCTGATTGTGCGTATCCTGAAGGCTTTTGACCTCCCTGCCAAGGACTTTTGTGGAAGCTCTGACCCTTATGTCAAGATCTACCTCCTGCCTGACCGCAAATGCAAGCTGCAGACCCGGGTGCACCGCAAGACCCTGAACCCCACCTTTGATGAGAACTTCCACTTCCCTGTGCCCTATGAGGAGCTGGCTGACCGCAAGCTGCATCTCAGTGTCTTCGACTTTGACCGCTTCTCCCGCCATGACATGATTGGCGAGGTCATCCTGGACAACCTCTTTGAGGCCTCTGACCTGTCTCGGGAAACCTCCATCTGGAAGGATATCCAATATGCCACAAGTGTAAGTACAGCCCTGTTCCTTGGCTTCTTGAGCCTCATCTGCCCTCTTGTGTGCTTCTTTGCAGGAAAGCGTGGACTTGGGAGAGATCATGTTCTCCCTTTGCTACCTGCCCACTGCAGGCAGGCTCACCCTCACAGTGATTAAGTGTCGGAACCTCAAGGCGATGGACATCACAGGCTATTCAGGTACCTCTCTTAACCCAAGTGGCCTGCCAGCACCATTCCCTTTTCTCTGTCCCCATTGGCACAGATCCCTATGTGAAAGTGTCCTTGCTCTGTGATGGGCGGAGGCTGAAGAAGAAGAAAACAACCATAAAGAAAAACACTCTCAATCCTGTCTACAATGAGGCCATCATCTTTGACATTCCCCCGGAAAACATGGATCAAGTCAGCCTGCTCATCTCAGTCATGGACTATGATCGGTAGGTAGGCGTCCTAGAGGGACGTAATTCTAAGCCAGTGCTGGGACTTTTGTTTCTCCCTCAGAGTGGGCCACAATGAGATCATAGGAGTCTGTCGTGTGGGGATCACTGCTGAAGGCCTGGGCAGGGACCACTGGAACGAGATGCTGGCATACCCCCGGAAGCCCATCGCACACTGGCACTCCTTGGTGGAGGTAAAGAAATCCTTCAAAGAGGTGGGTGAGGTCACCTGGCCCTTGGCATGTTTCAGGCATTTATTTATCTAAAATATTTCACCAGGGAAACCCTCGGTTGTGATTTCATTCACGTGGATGCTGCAAGCAGAGAGACTGCCACCTGGAGTTAGGAGTAAGTACCTGGTGTGGACCCAAAGACGTTAGAATTAATAAACAGATTGTTCTCCTCTTTGCAGTGGCAGGGCCGAGCTGCTAGCTTCGACAGTGAGAGCTCGTGCCCATCTCCGAAACCACCTCCAACACCATGAGATGTGCAGCCAAATAACACAAATGGGACTCAGCAATGTTCTCTTTGCACTTGTTCAACCGTCTAAACAGTGTTGTGCAGTCGCAGTGGCGGCAGCAGCGGCAGCCGTCCGTCACTCCAGAGTCTTACCTGCTCCTGTGTAGGTCAAAGCTGAGACACTTGTCATGTGGTCAGATCTGTCTTAGTCTTTTGTGTCTCCCAAGGTGATGTTTTTGTGGTTTTTCACTTTTTATGGGTCTGCTGGTAAGAAAAGGGAAAAAAAAAAAGAGTAGGAAAAGACAAAGGGTGGAAAGCCCAGAAGTTGGTTCTAGAAAATACAAGGTACAGTTTTTTGGAAAGAGGTGGATTGAGTTTCTGAAATGCTGCGTCTCCAGCAAGCTCCACAACCCTGGAAAAGGAGGAGGCGTGGTGGGACTGCGGCTGCATTTTCAGTGCCCTGCAGGAATGGGGTGAATCCATGGAAGAGCCTTTGTGAGGTGAATTACTAGTCTTTGAAGCTCTTCGCTGGCAGGACATAAACCACGCTGGGACCCTCAGTCCCGTGTTGAAATCACAAGACCTCTGAGGCGCTTGTGAGCCTTCAGCTGATGTGCAGGGTTCCTCGCTCCCCTTCCTCGCTGGCTTTCCCCATGAATTGAAAACGTCTTGATTCCTCATGGGAACTTAGTCACTTTCTTTAGGAATGATTCAGTTCAGCCGAAACTAAACACGCCATATGTTTTCTGATGCGCCACAGTTAATGATCACATTTGTTTGAAAACAGGATCTTTGTCCTCAGAAATAATCTTGATTGTAAAGTAAGAGAGAAACATATGTTCTGGAATGATTTCTGCATTATACATAGCTTTATAATTCCATGAAGTATCAAGCTGCTGTTTAAAATGCCTAAACAGATTAAAGAAAAACCTAGATTAAATGTTCTTTTCCAAATGGGGAGTTTTGAAATCCAAATAGCAGTTTGAGTCCATCTTTCTATGAAGAGTATGTTTTTGATTGAAACCGAGTCAGCGTAAGCCTATTTCAGCCCCTTTGGCTCTTTGACAATATTCATCTTAAACTTTAGTTCTATAAATTACTAAGTACTTCAGTGTTGTTTGTTTCAGTGGTTGTGAGGGTTTCTTGTTTCCTTTAGATCTTTACCTTAGGCCAAACTCAGTTTAGGAAAAAAAAAATTGTTTGAACTATTCTGTGTTGTAATAGCACATTTCTGTTGAGTTAATAGTGGTCTTCCCACCAACCCCTAAAACCAGGTTGATTTGCTCAATCTCAGTTTGTATAACCCCAGTAAGCGCATGGAGGTGAGTTTCTACTTCGACTTGTGGCGACACAGTGCCAGTTTCCTGAGCTGTGTGTACTACTTGCAAGAGGCAAGTCTGCTGAAGAACCCCTTCTTTTAACAGTGGAAAATCAAGAACAGAAAATCTGTTCACACACCTGTGTCTTATTCTTTATATATGCTACATGGTAGAGGAGCAGCGACCAATAAAGTATCCCTCATTTTAAACCAAGTTGTCAGATTTCTCTGCTGATAGAACGCTGCATAGTATCTTCTAGCCCTAAAAATGACCAGGTTGGGCATGAGTTAACAGGATATTGTGGCAAAAGGAATTTTCTGCTTAGAAAAGTAAATGTAGATAAACCTAAACTCCACCCTGTACTGAGCCTTAGGCTAGGGACTCATGTGTAAAGATGACTTTTCTCCCCAGATATCTTGTCATTGACAGGCCTTCCTAGTCTGGTAGTCCTACATTTGGGTGTTCTCCTGAGAGTGAGAAAAAACCCAAGGTCATGACAAGATTCCTGGCAGGTGACAGACTTCATTATGATTCTGACTCTAGACTGACCCCATCAAGATAGTCGTTTCCGTCAGTGAACAGATGCTGAAGGCCTTGCCATTACAAAGGAGACAACTGAGTTCCCTGGGTCATAAGGAGTCCAGAAATTAGTGTGAGAAGGTCCTTCTGGAAGTGAACTCAAAATTCATGTCCAGCTGTCATCGTTAAACCCTTAGGCAGGTGAGTATAACCCATTCTAACCTCTTGGAGAAGGGAGTGTGATCAATGTGAATCACAATAGTATTGCTCATCTGAGACATTCCTCTTATATCCAAGCAGCTATCTCCCATGAGTGAACATCCCAGTGGTTTCAGAAAATCATGTCCTGAACAGATTCTAGCCAGCCCCACACCACCCTGGCCAACTGCAACCGCTGCTGCTCTAGCAGTCTGGGTCAATTCCTACAGGCTTGGGAGCCCACCCCAGGGAGGCTTTTATCTCCTGCAGCCTCATCCCCAGCACCCTCAAGGTAGACTACTCCTCAGCCTGAATCATGAATGAAACCTGAACATCTGCCAACTTCATTATCTAGCCCAGTATCTCTTCCCTCACAGAGAAGAAGAAAATGAAATACAAAGTTGATCCATTTGTTGGCTTTCTCTGGCCGGAGAAACCTCTCGGGTTGTTGCTGTGAGCTTTGATGAAGTTGTGATAACCAGGGCCATTTGCACATAGGTTTTTTTAAAAAACATGAAAAGTTCCCTTCTCCTTTATTTAGCAGTGTTTCCGGGCTGAAAGACGCCCTCCTCCCCCTCTGCGCTTACCCAGGACGTTAATTAATTGCACTGTCATTTAAAATATTATGTTGTTAATTACTCGTTTGTGTCTTCCCACCCGTGTCACAGCCTGGAGTTTTTATTCAATTAAATCTCTGTCTCTTGCCCATTTCTCTTGTCATTTTATGTTCCTGGGGTTTA